GGTCCACACTAAGAGAAGCAGAGAGGAAAGGAGTCAACTAGTTAACACTGACAGATCTTTCTTTCCAATGAAGAAAATGTAGGTGTCTTAGTCACGTCTTAGCCATGGCTAAATTACTATACCCCATGCTTTCCTCTTTTAAACTATCAAGAGCTGTTGTGAAACTAAACTCTTAGAAGAATCAGATCGGTTGTCAAAATCATTTCATATTTCCCCACATCCAAATTCTGCAAAAGCAGTGAACTTGAACTTTGCAGAGTAGAACTCCTTAGAATTAATTGTATTCCTCAAATAGCATGCCATCAGAGGGTCTGTCTCTCTTTTCCACTGTTAGGCCCTTTGCACACAGCAACCAAAACAGTTAATCACCAGAACACTGGGCGGGAGGTTGGGGGGAGCGGGGGGGAATAACATTTAAGCATAAAAAAGCACCAATTCCTGAATAATCATAAATTCATTTATTCAGTTTATCAGTGAAAATGTATTAAACATCTATTATGTGTCAGGCTCCATTCTCTGTCCTGTAAAAGGAAAATTAATTAACTTCCAGTAACTTCATTTTATTAGCAAGCTTTTGAAGGTATGGCCCGAGTAGTTCTTCTCCTGAGCAGTCATCCAGTAAAAGTTTGTACCAGATGCCCTCCATCCCCCTTTTAGTGAAACAGTAAGCTAATGGACACTGAGGAGCTAGAAGCCAAAGAACTTTGAGGAGATGCCTCACCAGCTGCTGATTTGCACTGGATCCTCCTGAAATAGCCTGGTGATAACTCAAACCAGCATAGAGGTAATTAGCTGCTATCGAAAACACACAAATATTGTTTCAATATGAGTTTTTTTCTTGTCTCACTTTTGGAAATACTTCAGAAAAAGACTGCATGACTGTCAAAACTCTGTGAACTAAATTTTGTAAAGGGGGTGGAGGTTGTGAAGCCACCCTTTATGAATACAACAAATGGGCTGAAGTCCTTGTTCACACATTTTTAATAACATTGTTTCAGATGGGCCCTAGCTTCACCTCTTTTTTTTTTTTTTTTTTAAACAATAAATAAGTTGAAATTAATATACAGGCTACCAGATCAGCCAGGCAGAAGAAAGATCTCAGGGACAAATAGTACTGTCCTCAAAACACCATCAGGAAAGAGCCATATATATCTGCATTGCCACTGTATATTTCTATTTTCTATACCCAACTAAGCCAAATAAAGTTCATGGTATTGGAGAGGCGGCTCTACTACAATGACACGTTTAGATTTACCTATTTGTAATTTTAGCTGTAAGTAGTATAGATTTGATTATCATCTTTAATATTGGCTATTGAATAGGGACAGAATAGACTTAGCTTTTATGGGGATAAGTCATTTCTGTTCACGAAGATCTTATAGTATCTTATGGGTAAGATATATGTATCTAGGTATCTAGGTTTTTTGTCTCTCAGCAATAAAGAAAAATCATGAATGAACCCCTCCTTACAGTCCTGCAAAAAAGTGAACCTATCTGTTGTTTGGAAACATTAAAATAGAGAGAATGTTCCCATCTGCAGGGGACAGTTTATGTGAAGTTATTCTTGAAGACAGGGAAAGGGCTTAGATGACCCCTGGGAAGCCCCTCTCCCAACTCTCCAGCAGCAACCTCCCCTGGTAAGCCTACAGGTATCTTCTTCCGTCTATGCTGCTTTCGTGTGAAGGGTAATAGTTATGACACCTATGGCAATTCCAGAAATGCATGTGTACCACTGAATGCCACTTTTGTCTCTTTAGGAGGGTGAGACTCAGACTTTGTGGCACTTAGCAGTAACTTTGATAACTCAAAAGAGGCAAATGCGTATCAGAATTTTCCCCTCTCACAGAGCCCTGGCAAGATTATTTTTCTCCTGCAGTGATGAAATAGAACATTAAATATTCTGTCTTCTCCAAACAAAAAGCATAATACAATCCCTTTTTATCTGACAGTTGACCGAAACTTGTTTTTCTGGGTTCATCAGTTATCTTTTTATTTTATTTATTTATTTGTATTTATTTATTTATTTTTTTAGAGACGGAGTCTCACTCTGTCACCCAGGCTGGAGTGGAGTGGCGCGATCTCACTGCAAGCTCCACCTCCCGGGTTCACGCCATTCTCCTGCCTCAGCCTCCCGAGTAGCTGGGACGCCACTAAGCCCAGCTAATTTTTTTTTTTGTTTTGTATTTTTAGTAGAGACATGGTTTCACTGTGTTGGCCGGGATGGTCTTGATCTCCTGACCTCGTGATCCGACCGCCTCAGCCTCCCAAAGTGCTGGGATTATAGGCGTGAGCCACCGCACCAGCCCAGTTACTTTTTTTAATAGATGGCAGATAAAATTAGAGATGAGACAATGCATGGCGAAGAATGTCTCTTTCTATGAAAAGCGGAAGACCTAAAACTAAACCCAGCCAGAAAACACTTTCCATGCACAGATAACATCACTTATCGATTTATGTCTCTGCGAGGTAAAAGAACTGCATATAGTCACTTATGGATGCTATAAGCCAGTGGACAAAAATAATATTAAAGAGAGAGACAAAGAAAAATATTGGGAAACTTTTAGATTCCAGGACTGGCGTCCACCCTGCACCCTGAACTGCTGAGACAGTTCACAGCCATCTGCAATCCTGAGTGGGAATAAGCGGATAAATTATTATCTTACTTGTTTTTATTCATCTTAAATGTATATATAACTTGCATTTATTTCAATGTTTAATAATAGAAAGGTTTTGGTCTTTTTTTAGAAGTTTGGTAATATTCTTGTGACCAGAAATATGCCATAGGAAATTAACTCTTGTTTCTATCAATTATTGTACAATAAAGATGTTTTTATTATTATTTATTTATTTTAGTTATTTATTTATTATTTGAGACAGAGTCTGACCCTGTCACCCAGGCTGAAGCGCAGTGGTGTGATCTCGGCTCACTGCAACCTCCACCTCTTCTGCCTCAGCCTCCCAAGTAGCTATGAACTACAGGTACATGCCACCACGCCTGGTTAATTTTTGTATTTTCAGTAGAGATGGAGTTTTGCCATGTTGGCCAGGCTGGTCTCGAACTCCTGACCTCAAGTAATCCACCCACCTTGACTTCCCAAAGGGTTGGAATTATAGGCATGAGCCACCACACTCAGCCAAGTTGTTTTCATTATATGTCATTTGGTGTAGTCTCAATGTCCAAGAACCTATGGGTGACCTTAAGTGAAGCTTTACTGTACTTTTTAGGCTCGTTCCTAGCTCAGCAGTAAAAGTGGAGATCCCTCAGACATGCTCTCTGTTGTTACTAAGGGCTAAAAAAAAACAAAGCCTAGCACATATTTTTAAATTTTTAGGTCTAATCCTAAATCAATTTTGTCACCTTTCTCATGCCTCCTGTTTTGGGACCCCTTACACACATATGCAATTGGGTACCCCACAGTCAGGGCCATCTCACCTTCAACCTCATCAGTGCCCTACATCAGTAAGGGTACCTTGTACAACCCTATCCTTTTGCTGCCACAAATGTTATATTAGATGTTTATAGTCAAATACAGACTATAGAGTAAAAAGTGTCCCAATTTTTTCTTTGTCTTTCTTTTCAATATCATTTCTGTCCACTGTCCTGTGGTATCCATAATTGATTATAGCTGCAGTTCTTTTAGCTCAATTGATAAGTGATGTTTTATGTGATTTGGAAAGTGTTTTCTGTTAGGTTTCAGTTTTACATCTCCCAATTTTCATAAAAAGAGACATTCTTTGCCTTGGGCTGACTCATCTCTCAATTCTTCTGCTATCTCTTATCTATGACACACACCCACACTCACTCATATAGGAACCATATAGACATGGCAGTTCACCTCATGTGCACAGCTTTGGGATGTAGGGGAGGAAACTGGAATACCCAGAGAAAACCCACACAGACATGAAGAGAACACGCAATTGCCACTCAGACAGTGGCATTGAGAGATGACAGCGTGCTGGCAGCCCTCGCTCACTCTCGGTGCCTCCTCGGCCTCGGTGCCCACTTTGGCCATGCTCGAGGAGCCCTTCACTCCACCACTGCACTGTGGGAGCCCATCTGTGGGCTGGCCGAGGCCGGAGCCAGCTCCCTCTGCTTGCGGGGAGGTGTGGAGGGAGAGGTGTGGGCAGGAACTGGGGCTGCACATGGTGCTCGCGGGCCAGCGTGAGTTCCTGGTGGGCATGGGCTCTGAGGCCCAGCACTCAGAGCAGCTGGCCAGCGCTGCCACCCCGGGCAGTGAGGGGCTTAGCACCCGGGCCAGCAGCTGTGGAGGGTGCACCGGGTCCCCCAGCAGTGCCGGCCCACAGACGCTGTGCTCAAATTCTCGCCAGGCCTCAGCTGCCTCCCCGCAGGGCAGGGCTTGGGACCTGCAGCCCACCATGCCCGAGCCTCCACCCTGCTGTGGGCTCCAGCATGCAGCTGGAGCCTCCCTGATGAGTGTCACCCCCTGCTCCCCAGAACCCAATCCCATTGACTGCCCAAGGGCTGAGGAGTGCGGGCGCACGGCGCCAGACTGGCGGGCAGCTCCACTTGCAGCTCCCATGCGGGATCCACTAGGTGAAGCCAGCTGGGCTCCTAAGTCTAGTGGGGACTTGGAGAACCTGTATGTCTAACTAAGGGATTGTAAATACACCAATCAGCACTCTGTGTCTAGCTCAAGGTTTGTAAACACACCAGTCAGCACCCTGAGTCTAGCTGAAGGTTTGTAAATGCACCTATCAGTGCTCTCTGTCTAGCTAATCTAGTGGGGACTTGGAGAACTTTTGTGTCTAGCTCAGGGATTGTAAACGCACCAATCAGCACCCTGTCAAAATGGACCAATCAGCTCTCCGTAAAACAGACCAATCAGCTCTCTGTAAAATGGACCAATCAGCAGGATGTGGGTGGGGCCAGATAAGGGAATAAAAGCAGGCTGCCCGAGCCAGCAGTGGCAACCCACTGGGGTCCTTTTCCATAACGTGGGAGGTTTGTTCTTTTGCTCTTCGCAATAAATCTTGCTGTTGCTCACTCTCTGGGTCCACACTGCCTTTATGAGCTGCTACACTCACTTCAAAGGTCTGCAGCTTCACTTCTGAAGCCAGCGAGACCACAAACCCACTGGGAGGAATGAACAACTCTGGATGGGAAGAATGAACAACTCCAGACATGACGCTTTAAGAGCTGTAACACTCACTGTGAAGGTCTGCACCTTCACTCCTGAAGCCAGCAAGACCACGAACCCATCAGAAGGAAGAAACTCGGAACACGTCCAAACATCAGAAGGAACAAACTCTGGACACACCATCTTTAAGAACTGTAACATTCACCACGAGGATCCGCGGCTTCATTGTTGAAGTCAGTGAGACCAAGAACCCACCGATTCCGGCCACAGCCTTGCAGAGACTATATGTATTTTTTCTTATCAACATATCGTTGAAGAAAATTACACTACTGGGAGGCATGCTGTAGCAAAATGGGCTGGCAAAAAGCCAGAGCTGTTCTGAAGATACAGCAGCTAGCCCAGTTCCTAAGGTGCTGATTTAGAGTGACTTTGGAGTGTCCACTTACTGAAGTGTAAAATCGCTAAAGGAGATTTTGGTGGGAGTCGGAGTAAGCTGCTTAATTTTGGGCATGTTAATTTAGAGACAGCTATTTAGGACATATGTGGAGAGGGCACGCAGGCAGTTGGAGACACGAGTTCAGGGAGCGTTCTAGGCTGTGGACGTAGATTTGGGAGTTGGTGGTATGTAAATAGAATTTATAAACATGAGACTGAGTGAAAGCATCATAGCAGAGGGAATGTTTAAAGAAGAGAGGAGGCCTGGGGATGTTTAACGCTTAGAGGCACAGGTATGAGGAGCCTGTGAAGCAGAATGAGAAGTGTCACCAATTGAGGCAGAAGGAGAATAGTGAGGAAGTGGAAGCTACAGAAGAAAGTGTTTCAGGAAGGAAGGAGTTACCAGCTGTGACACATGTGGTTTAGGACAAGTGAGTTGAGCCTTGAAAATTGGCCATTGGCTTCAGAAAAGTGTAGTAGTTGGTGAAGTTGAAGAAAGCTGCTTTTAGTGTGGTGTTGGGAACAATGCCTGGCAGAATTGGGCTCAAGAAACAATAGAACAAGGCAAGGTGGAGACAGCAAATACAGGCAAATGTGTTGGGCAGATATTCAGGTGGTTACCAAGTAGGCAGGTAGAAAAACTATTTTGGTAGAAAACTGGGTGATTGGAAATGTTGGCATTTCAGGAGTTGCATTTGGTTTAGAGACATAAATACCATTCAGGGGGACAAGTCCTCTGAAGAGGTATCTAGTATAATTGCATCTGAGAACAAAAACCAGGGGAAAACAAACCATAAACCACGGGCTAGAGTAGAGGGTCCCAGACATTAAGATATATAAAAGGGCCGGGCGCGATGGCTTATGCTTGTAATCCCAGCACTTTGGGAGGCTGAGGCGGGCAGATCACGAGGTCAGAAGATCGAGACCATCCAGGCTAACATGGTGAAACCCCGTCTCTACTAAAAATACAAAACATTAGCCAGGTGTGGTGGTGGGTGCCTGTAGTTCCAGCTACTCAGGAAACTGAGGCAGGAGAATGGCCTGAACCTGGGAGGCGGAGCTTGCAGTGAGCCGAGATCCCGCCACTGCACTCCAGCTTGGACAACAGAGCGAGACTCCGTCTCAAAAAAAAAAAAAAAAAAAAAAAAGATATATCAAAGGTGATGGAAATCCAGCTGAATTGATAATGCAGATGAGTAGAGAGAAGATAAATTCAGCAAGATGAGAGGAGGCAAGTCGGATTTTTCCTAGAAGGCATTTTA